AGAACACAAATCGTGTGTTTGCACTTACAAATTTCTATGATCATTGTTCCTAGTTTAAAAACTTCATTAGCAAAGGGGTTTATATTTCTCTTTTCAGTAAGGACACGAAATTATGTTTCAACAATGCCCAGTCTCACCTAAAAAGCAAGTTTTCATTCTCTGTTTATGGTAGCCCACGACAAACCAAAAAGATCATTTTGGATGGTATCATTGTTAATCCTGCTAAATGATTCAATTTCCTGCTGAAAGCAACAAACTAATACTTATTTAGTACCTACTATTTATTATTTGCATACTAGGGTTTATACACAAGGCGTCCTATGAAAGAACATTTCATTCAAAAGTCACAACATATAGTCTTCAATTATCAGCTACCTTTATTTGTAAGCCAAAATAAATGATTTAATACAGTCCTCCCAAACTGGGAGACAATGCTTTGAGAAAGGCCAAAGCTAGCCAGTAAGGCCATAAGTTCCATGAGGGCAGGATCTACCCAGCTCCTGTTTCCTGCTCAATTCCAAGCAGTTAGAACAGGGTCAGTAAACACTGCTTGCCACTTGGAAAGAGTATTCTTTTATTTGGAAATGGTATCCAGGTACTCGTGAGTAGCAAAGTCAAGAGCAGGAAAGGGGAGTGGGGGAGGTTGCAAAATCGGAGCGAGCAGCAGGACCGAGAGGGATCCGGAGGAGAGAGCCTTCAGACGGTGAACCCCAAGAGCTGGGATGAAGCATGGGTGAGCTACTGGGACTTCGCTGCCAGGGAGCAAGCTGGCAGGCAGGAAGTAGCCAAGATTTGGGGGAATCCTTCCCAGGGAACGAATACAGAGAAGGACGCATCTGAAAATTCCGCCGCAGCCACCTCCCTCCCATGGGAAAGCCCCGACCTCGGCGGGCCCAGCGCCACCCGGCTCCCCGGGGTGTGGAACACTGAGCGAGGCAGGTGCGGCGGGAGCATGCGCGCGGGGCGGGCAGGGGGCGGCTCCCGCGCCCCCACCCCGCGCGTGCACCCTCGCGCCCCTCCCGCCGGGCACCGCGGGGCAGCGGCGCCGCAGCCTGGGCTGGCGGAACCTCGCGCTCCGACTCGCCCCCCGCCTGTAGCTCGGTCGGCGTTGCGGGCAGGCGCCGCTCCGCTGGGGGTAAGAAGGACGCCGCCGCCCGCGTGGGATGGTTGGTGAAATTTTTTCTTATTTTCTGTTTCAGATTGCTATGCTATGCCTTGTATGACTAAGACCTCTTACCAAGAATACGTGTCAGACCATGTGAGTACAGAAGCTGTGCAGGCTGATTGCAGTCCCCAACTTCTTATGTAACCCTGTTTTACAGAAAACCACTGCCAAGGAGTGCGGGGGTGGCAATGAAACAGCCCAACAGGAAAAGGAAGCTTAATATGGATTCCAAAGAGCGTTTGGATCAGGACGGACGCTTGGTAAGATGTCCATCCCTGGACCCTTCCTCACAATACCATCTAAACACCATTTTCTGTATTCTAGGAGCAAGCTGAAGAGGAAAAGAAGCCCAAGGATAGCACAACCCCTTTGAGTCACGGTAATTATCACCAATATTTACAGTGGTAGTTCTTTGAGAAAAGTCATTGTGTTTTCTCTTCCAGTCCCTTCAGCGGCTGCACAGGGAGCATGGTCTTGGGAGTGGTACTTGAAAGAACAGAAGGCTGTCGCAGCACCTGTTGAGCTGTTTTCCAAGGTCAGCCACTGAAGGACTTATATTTTTGCAAGAGTGGCTAATGTTATGTCGTGAAATTTTGTAGGATCAGTCCTTTCCAGAGCATGAAAATGGTTTTCAGATTGGAATGAGATTAGAAGGCATTGATCCCCGACATCCATCGGTATTCTGTGTGCTTTCTGTAGCGGAGGTAAGAGGTGGTGTTACTGTCTTGGGCTAATTTAACGAATGATTGTAAACTTTCTATCTTGCAGGTTTGTGGTTACCGTCTAAGACTTCATTTTGATGGTTATTTAAGTTGCTATGATTTTTGGACCAATGCTGGTTCCCCTGACATTCATCCAGTAGGATGGTGTGAAAAGACCAAACATGAACTGCACATCCCTAAGGGTAAGCCAGGATACATTTACCAACTGGAAAGATGGGTATTTTGAGTAATCTGTGCTTTTTTTAGGTTATAGAAAAGATAAATTTGTTTGGATGGATTACTTGAAGGCCTGCAAATTGCAAAATGCTCCAAAGAAATTATTCAGAAACAGAAGTCCTGTAAGTATTTTCTTTCCCAGCATAAATCAAATTTGTGCTTCTTCCCCTGCTGGTGCTGCGTTAGAATGGGCCAATGTCTAAAGAATTTCAGGTTGGAATGAAGCTGGAGGCCGTGGACAGGAAGAACCCTTCCTTGGTGTGTGTGGCGACCATAGCAGATATTGTTGAAGATCGCTTACTAGTGCATTTTGACAACTGGGATGATAGTTACGATTACTGGTGAGATATGAATGTGTGTTTTATTTTTGTGTACGGAACGTAATATAGAGCTCTGTTTTTGCAGGTGCGATGTTAATAGCCCTTATGTCCAGCCAGTTGGTTGGTGTCAGGAGAATGGAAGAACTCTGATAGCACCCCAAGGTGAGTGGACTGCCTGGGTTTTCTTTGAAGTCATCTTTTGCTATTTATATATATATATTTTCAGGTTATCCCAATCCAGAAAATTTTTCCTGGACAGAATACCTGGAAGCTACTCAAACCAATGCAGTTCCTGCCAAAGTTTTTAAAATGGTAAGTTCTATGTGGGTACAAACTCTCACCTTATGATTTGTTGTACTTATAATAACATTTACAGAGGTTGCCTCATGGTTTTCTGCCAAATATGAAACTTGAAGTTGTGGATAAACGGAACCCCAGGTTAATTCGTGTTGCTACGATTGTAGATGTTGATGACCAAAGAGTAAAGGTACATATTTTAAATTATTATGTTATTATATCAAATGCTAATCATTCAAAACTCGTTTTAACAGGTTCATTTTGATGGTTGGGACCATAAGTATGACTACTGGGTGGAGGCAGACAGCCCTGATATCCACCCGATCGGATGGTGTGATGTCACAGGGCATCCACTGGAAGTGCCACAGCGTGAGTACTTTGCTCTTTGTTGTTGCTTTTTAGTTTTCAAGGCATGTTCTTTTACTTCCTGAAGGAACGAATGACCTGAAGATCCTTCCAGGTCAAGCTGTCTGTCCTACTCCCGGGTGCCGAGGAATAGGCCATATCCGTGGTCCACGTTATTCGGGACATCACAGGTAACATTTTTCTTATTTAAGTTATTTCCTGGGATGACTGTGCTCTCATTTTTATACAAACCAGTGCTTTTGGCTGCCCGTATTCAGACATGAACTTGAAAAAGGAGGCAACACTTCACGATCGTTTGAGAGAACAAACACAGGCAAATTTGGAATCAGACTCTTCACATTCAAAATCAAAAAGCCTCTGTAGTTTGAACTTCAATGGAAAACATGAAAAGGTGAACAGTCAGCCCAGGTAAGAAACTTCTTAAAAATGTGAGCCAGAAAGAATCTAGATTTTATTTCTGTTCTTTGCCCAGACTTGTACAGCAGGCAAAGTGTTTGAAAATCAAAGGAAAAGAAGATATTGACTTGGATAATCTCTTCAGAGGTAAAAACAAAAACACTAGCAAAACACAGAATACCTGCTTTAATACGTAGATACTTATTTTTAGGTACAAGGCTTGAGGGAGTGACAACTCTGAACACCACATTCCACAGCAACAAGTCTGGTGCATGTGGGCAGCCACGCCAGAGGCTTCCTTGGAGTATTCCAGAAATAACCCTCTCGAACTGGAGTCTGTCTCTGACACATCCTCTTCTCCATACTGACACTGTCTCTGGTTATAATAGAATGCAGCTTCACCTTTCCACATCACTCCAGACTAGATGCGTAATCAGTCCCTCTGACACTGCTGCTGGAATAGTAATCTGACACCTGCCGTCAGCTGAGGGTCCTTGGCTATTGACTGTGCAGAGCTGTGGGAGAGTGGACAGCCCAGAGACAACCGGAGAAGCAGATCTTATTACTGGAATAATTGCACCTTTGTGTTCCAACACTGCACAGTATTTTTCTCAGGAGCCAAAACTGGCTTCTAAGATTCTTGGATTCCAGGCTCACCATTCCAGGCAAGGTGATAGGGAATTGTAATAACTTCACCTTATTCCCGGTATCAGATTAACATGCATGTTGGCTTTGAAAGATGTGGCATTTCCATCCTTAGAGTCTATGAACATGTACGGATTATTTATGGGTGTAGAGGATGCCCCCCAAAGTAAAGCAGTTCTCTCCTTTATTCATCATTCCTCCCACAGCACTGCCAGGCTTTGTCTTCTTTGTCTCTAATTGCAGTGCTAAAGGGAAATGTCCCCAGGCCAGAGCAAAGAACCTTTACCTTCAAATATACCTTGGATCAAAGAGAGAAAGCCCCTGCATCCCTCCATCAGATTGATAGTGTGAGACACTTTTTCTCTTGATTATGGGTACCGTGGACTTGAAAAAAAACAACAAAAACAAACAAAAACTTCCCTGATTCATAGTCTCCTTGGGGAGACAGGCCTGTTTTGTACGAAAAAGTTTTCTAAACCTGAGATTTATACTCCATAAAGACACAGACAATGAGGAACAATTCAAGGCTTGTTCTAAAGGATGCAGCAAAAGTGTTAGGTAGAAGGTTCAGGGTACTGGAGCAATGTAGAGAATGAGGCCGTGGAATTCCTTTTCTTAAAAACCTTCAGACAAAGATTGCCCTGGGATTCTCTACCCAGACAGCACTGCTATTTTGACATTTCATTAAATTTCTAAGAGATAAAACTTATAAATAGTAATGCCAAGCACCTTATGTCTAAGGAGAAGAATCAGGATTTGATGTCTTGATTCCCACACGTATCATTGGACAATCTGTTTCAGTTCAACTGAAATTCATTACTGAGAACTAGAAAATGAGAGTTGTTGCTGGTTCCAGCATACTTGAGTTAAGTCATGTTGATTATTACAAAAGTTAAGACACAAGAAATTTTTATCTCTTTATAAATTAAAGGAATAGCTATTATGAGCAATTTTAGATAAGGAAGGGGCATAAAATATTTCAATACCATATGAAAATAGGCTTAGGAACTATACCTGATATATGTTAAGTATTTGGTTGAGTCACTCTGAGTACACTGCTTGTCTTGTTGCTATGGTTACTGCTGCCTTGTGGGGGTACACCGTGTATCATTTTTGTCATGGACTTTATTTATTAGCACAGACAACTCTTTCTTCTATTATTTACGTGGTTCTCCCTCGTTCATTATTTTTTAATGTTTTTCATTGTTGATTTGTTTTCTTTTTTTGAATACTTTTTAGTTGATGCATTTTTTTCTTCACATTTTGACTGCCAAGTTTTCAGTGATTTTGAGGTTCAGAAAAAGTCAGATTATAAAATAATCACAAAAAAATTAATAAAGTAAACAAGAAGTATTTAAAGAAAGTAGAAACTAAACAGAGAGAGAAGTTTCCTGAGTTTTTTAGATATAGGTATTTTGATGACATTTTTCTCTTTTATTTGCCTTTAGAAAGAGATAATTAAAAAATAAAAACCAATTTTCCCCAGTGGTGATAGATTGTTATACACTCTTGCCTAGTTTTTATTCTGTTATTATGAAAAACATACTTTTGGCCAGGCGCAATGGCCCATGCCTGTAATCCTAGCACTTTGGGAGCCCAAGGCAGGCAGATCACGATCACCTTAGGTCAGGAGTTTGAGACCAGCCTGGCCAACGTGGCAAAAACCCATCTCTACTAAAAATACAAAAATTAGCTGGGCGTGGTGGCATGCCTGTAATCCCAGATACTCGAGAGGCTGAGGCAGGAGAATCGCTTGAGCCTGGGAGGCAGAGGTTGCAGTGAACCAATATTGTGCCACTGCACTCCAGCCTGGATGAGAGAGCGAGATTCCATCTTAAAAAAAAAAAGAAAAAGAAAGAAAGAAAGAAAAGAAAAATTAGCAGTGGCATCAAATAACTGTTTTCTTAATATGTTCACTATGATAGTAATACTGATAATAACAATATGTTCATCTAGCAGTTTTCATTTATAAATTACTTTCATGTCTGTCCCATTTTTCCTCTGAAAGATTGTGGTTTCTGTTTTACTGTTGAGGCACTTGATCTGCAGAGCAGGTGATTTACCCAACGTCACACAGCTCAATAATGACAGAGTTGCAGCTTAGAGTGACCTCTGCAAATCCAGAGCTTTTCCCCCATGGCCTACCATTTCATCAGGACACCCACGGAGTTAACTGACTGTGTGGTTTCACGGAAAGTGCCATTAGAAGTGGGGTTGGAGACCTGACTTTAAGCCCAGCCACAAACTCGCTTTGTGGCTGAGCCCTGGGGGTGGGCCTGAGTCTCCTTGCCTGTCGCATAGAGAGCCTTTCTCTACCTCTCAAAGCAGCTGAGTGCATAAGAAAGGGCATTAAAAATAAGGCACACTATATATAAAGGTCTGACCAGCACTCAGACATTTCTCCATAAATTCATTGGAAGTAGGCTAATAACACTTCAGAGGGAGCCTCCTGCCCAGTGCCTCCTGCCTAGCAGGGGCCCATGTGGTGTGTGTGCTCAGGATGCAGTGACTTTTGCTTCCTGTCTGACTACTGCTGAGTTCTTGCTCAAACACAAAAGCAAACTTCTGCTGAAACTTTGAGAATTTTGCTTTGTGCTGAATAGATTGGCGCTGAAGTCCGAAGGCAAAAGCCATTTCAGTGTCTCTGACATGCTTGTTTGTTTAATGACAGTCTCTTTTTTCTTAAGAAGAATGCCTTTCTGCTTGGCCAGAAATTTCTTCTTGGAAATGACAGAATCGCTGTCTCACTGTTAATGAATTTTACAGCCCAGATTCCTTTTAGTTTAATGAAATATGGACATATCAACCCAAATCCATGCTTTAAAACAAAGTAGAGGAAACTACCACTCCCCCCGAAACACTGAGGCGTTTTCCGCCTGGCTGACCAGTGCAACTCTGAGGTCATCGCCTTATAGCCACTTGCATAGTGATTAGATTATGGTTCACAGTTGATATTAGTATGCTTTAAAAATAAACACAAAGTCCCTTATACAGAGAAGAGGCTGAGGACAAAAGCTTAGTCATCTGTGATTCACATACATATCATGAAGTATAATAGTGGAAGGATCCTTCCCTGGGGGTCTGAGAATCTGGGTTCCAACTCAGTCACTGTTTCTCTGGCACTGGGCACCCCTCCCCCGGACCACTGTGAGATGATGCTTTGTGCTTGGCTAAATTGCAGAGGTTTTTAATTGTTTCCTTATTATATTTTGTATCAAAAGATGGTTTTTAAAATCACTTCTGTTAACATGAGGGTTGGAGAATAACAAGTTTTCAAAGTTGTAACTCTTGTTTGAGCATTGTTTTCTATTTAGCCTTAATATAAAAAACCTTTGCTGACCAAGCTGTCTAGATTGCCCCAGCAAAAAAATCAATCAGTCAATCAATCAATCAATCTGTGCCTTTAACATACTATCGAAGAAAACTTACTTTCAAATATATCTGGTCAGGTGAATGGTTCTTCCTCTTAACGGTTGGGGCATAGAACCCTACACCTCTATCCCAGCCTTGACAACTTTTAAGCCTAGTGATTTGAAAGATAATGAGGTCTGAGCAAAGTGAACATGGTCATAATATCAGATGTCATTAACAATATAAATTAATCAGAGAATGAATGTCCAAAATGTCAGAAATTTTCTTTGGGGGGCTTCATTGTGCCAAAGGTTAAAATATCTTTAAACATCATGAACATCTAGGAAATTCATAAGAGAAGTTGGGATGACTAAAATGGTTTCTCTTTCATATGTAACTCAGGATGATATAACTAGTCACTGAAAATAGGCATGAGATGAAATTTGACTTGCTTCTCCAAATGGACAGCGCTAAGGTATCTAGTCATACTGTCTCACAGATTCCTGAGGTTAAAGGTGCAATTCCTCTGAACGAGGCTTAAAACCAGGTGTTTTCAACTGTATTTTAGTGTCTTCCAGTGGATTCATGTGGAATAACCTGTAAGTGAAGCAGAGGGAAGCTGAGCTTCAGGGAAAGGGAAAAAGAGCCCGAAGCCCAGTTGTGTGGTGCCACCTCCCTGGCCATGCAGGGGCCTTGCGGCATTTCCACAGAACCATGTCTGTGGTCCCAGCATCATTCATGGGTTCATCCAGGACATATTCTTTACATACCCAGCATTATTCTAGGCACAGGCCATACCACAGTAAATAAGAGCAGCGCTGGTCTGAGCTGTTGTGGAGCTCTGTGGCGAAGCGTTAATCTGTTTGAGGTTACAGCTGAGATAAGTGCCAGGCAAGGGCAGCACAGGGCTGGGAGATCAGGGCCTGTCTCTGGGAAAGTGACATGGCCCAGATCCAAAGGATGAGGGGAATGAAGTGTCAGGGAAGGGGCGGGGGCGAGGGCAGAGGGCCTCGGAGGAAAAGAAGGATGTTTGCTAAGTGGTTCCATTCACTGGCAGTAAGAGTACTGAGTGTGGTAAACCCCTGGAGGGAGTATCTGATTTGATATTCTCACAGAGAGAGGAAACTAAGGTACAGGAATTGACTTTCATACCCCTGACTCCACACCTCAGGGATGGAGCCAGGGACTGAATCCAGGTCTTACTACAGAGCCTGTACTGGACTGCCATCCTGCACTGCCTCCTAATGCGAGCCGGTGGGCACTCTGGGGGACTTAAGTGACAGCAATGTATGAGACAATCTGTTTGCCAAGAAAAAAAAATTGTGACGATGCAGGCTGAGTCAGGTGTCTCAGTCCATCAGTTTCGCATACTAAGATCTACAGTGCTGTAAAGATGGAGTTTAGAGAGTCTTTAGTGGGGAAGATGTTATCACTAAGAATGGACAAACACACAAAAGCATTGAGAGCCTCTATCTCCCAGGTAGGAAAGAAGCAGAGGGACTTGAAGAGCAACATCAGAAGAGAGGTGTTGTGTTTGCTAGCACCTGGCAAAAACAGGCAAAAAATGTCTTTTATACATTCTGAAGTATAGAACTTAACCTAAGCATGTCAATTAGACTTTGCAAAAGCATTTGCACGCCATGATTTTTTTCAGTCACTTTTCACATATTTAGGTCATCTGCCTTTATTGAACATATCATTTATGTGCCCACTAGACTGTGAACTTCCCATCAACTTAAAATAACAACAGAGGGAGACAAGCTCTCCAAAGAAAGAGTTTACTGGGGAATAGCAAGAAATTGTCATTAGGATACGCATGCTGCAGTGGACCATAGGCGCAACCAGAGAAGCAAAGGAAGGCAAGGTTTTTAAAGGGGAAAGGAGGGCAGTTGCATTCGTTGTTTTGAAGCAACTATCCTTGGCTACAAGTATTAATAACAAGGGTGAGTCAGTCTATTAGTGAACAGGCCATTAATGAGCAGGCATCCTCACAGAAGTAATCTTTGTGCAAGGTTGCGATGGCCTTTGTGAAGGTTGTGGTGTTGGCAGCCTTTTGTGATAGTACCAGTTATCAGACAAATGTGCATGAGGGCCTTCCCTTCATGGCCTCCTGTATCCATTTCGTTAGGATTGGACATAAGTGACTCCATTTTGGTACCAGCAACTTTCACATTCTTATAAGCAGGAAATCTTCACTTATTTTCGCATCCTCTTAGTCTAACCCAGTTCCAGTCCTGCAGTGGAAACTCAGTACTGAGTGAATTTTGTAGCATTTCTGAAAATAAGTCCCTTGCCTCTTTCTCTATGTTTATTGCCATCACAAATTAGTATTTTAGCTATGCAAGCAGATGCTTTACTAACACACCTAACTAGATTAGAAATTATTTTACTGTCTTAGCATAGTGTATTGTGAAGAGCCAACACTAGCTGGAAATGCATGACACTCCTTCTACCATTTAAAAATAGAAAGACACAATGAACAAGGACTGGTTGATAATCAACGTTTGTTTATTGGACTTGTTCTTCCGAATGATAAATTTGTTCTGGGAAATACAAATTAACGGGACGTCCTGCTGGAATCCTCTGAATTGTGAATGTTTCTGCCTTGCCAACAAGTGTGCACTGTAGTTTAGGGATTTACAGCACTCCATTTGTATAGCACGATTTCGTCCACTGCAGTACATTTTCCATTTTGTTGGCCTGTTCTTTCCCTGAGAACTAGCAGTGTTGGAATTCTTTATGTCCATTAGCCTACTAACGCACTGAGTCTTGAAACAGAAAATTCTCCACTATTGGCAAAGTAAGAAAAAGTGAGCCATTTGCAAAACGTAAATTCAGATTCTCTTTCTTTCCTCAGAAGATTAGATGGAAAAATACATAAGAATTGTGTAACTTGCCCTTTCAGCTGCAAAGGGCAAACAAGGATATTTGACCTTTATTTTCATTTGCTTAAATGTTTGAAGACTGATATTTGTTATTCCACAAGAGGCGTAGAAGTGCAGTAAGCCCCACTGTTCACTGTAGCCAGCAACTGGCAGGGAGTAAGTACTGATTCATAGTTATTACAATCCAATATATTTCTTTATTAAAAGTTAGCTATATATAAACTGCCATATTCTGAAAATGTGTAATTAATTTGATACTGAAAAATGCTGAACATATTTGTATTGCTTTGTGATTCAGAAAGCACTCTGTAGACTTAACTTCAGAGCCATTGTTTTAACATCACTTTAAATTGTATTTATCCATGCGACCATGCCAGTTAATAGGAATTTCCAGTTGGTAGCATGCTATCAGTAGCTATGTATATTCATAATTTAAAAATCAAAACATCAAAGAGAAAATGCTTATGAAGTCGACTTAAAGGAAATTTTTAGTCATTACTAAATATTTCTCTAAGTTCTTACAAAGCCTTTGGAGCTGCCTCCAGTTGCTTTTCAAAAAACCCATTTCTAAAGTAGAAATGTTCTCACTGAACAATTGGTATTAGGGAAACTGCAAGGGAAACACCTCAGAGCTCAATAGCCAAAGACGCACCATCAATGTTGAATGAGACAGAGTCTCTACTGATGGGAAATTCTACAAGACTCCTCTGGTGTTTTCTGTGATATCTGTTCCAGCCCCACAGTGGCCACTTTCAGTTCTCCCCCACTATTAACACTCATCCTGCCAAGCCAAGAATTCTTAAGGTAGTGTAGTGAACGCCATGCTGAAAAATAGGCTCTTACGGTGCCGGGGTCCGTGAACACAGCTCACCACTCCGAGGAGGAAACCTTCCCTTAGCACAGGCACCACCTCCTCAGACAGTCCCACAAATACAGGAAGGTGGTGGCTCCACCCAGGGCCACAGTCATTGTCTCCACCACAGTCACAGAACACGCCCAATCCACTGCCGACATTTTGAAGAAAGGGCCGCAATCATCCACTGAATCTGTCCTACCAAGGAAAGCAAATCAAGCTTGCTGCCCTATTCGTTTCTTCCTTTTTTTTTTTTTGAGACAGAGCCTTGCTGCGCCGCCCAGGCTGGAATGCAATGGCATGATCTCAGCTCACTGCAACCTCCGCCCCGCAAGTTCAAGCGATTCTCCTGCCTCAGCCTCCTGAGTAGCTGGGATTACAGGCATGCGCCATCATGCCTGGCTAGTTTTTGTATTTTTAGTAGAGACGGGGTTTCACCATGTTGGCCAGGCTGGTCTCGAACTCCTGACCTCGGGTGATCCATCCACCACAGCCTCCGAAAGTGCTGGGATTACAGGCGTGAGCCACTGCGCCCGGCCTGCTGCCTTATTCTTGAATGGAGATATTCATGCAGACTGTCATGACCTCAGCGGCATCTCATTGCCCCAGAGTCGGCAGAATTTTAGTCAGGATCCTTCTGGACTGGCAACCAAATTAGCTTGGTGCTCTGTGTTCTGTTGACTAGCATACACTAAAGACACAGTGTGGAATACTAGCAAAAGGAGTTCTGCGGGATGTGCCTCCCTCAGGCTGAGAAGGTGTCCATGCATCAACATCACAGGCTCTTGCAGCCTAGCACTGACCTGGCGGCAGCTGCCACCAGCACCTCTCACATCGGCTTCCCCAGAGACCTGAGGCCAGAGAAAAACAGGATCACAAACTGTGTTGATATCACATGTCCAGAATTCTTCAATATGTAGCACATTAAGAACAGATCAATACACATTCTACAACAAAATTTGCTTCTTATTCTATTTTTCCCATTATGAGCTGGGAGGAATAAAAAATTCCCCCCCTTAGCTTTGTCTCCCTCTCTCCAGAACTCATTTCAGACCCATGCTATTTCCCTAAGAGAAGAAGAGAAAAAATTTCATTAAAAAACGGAAGTCATACACTTCACAGCAGCAGCCCATGGAGCTACTGAATTTTATTCAAATAGAAAATATGAGAGCACACTGGCATCAGATTATATTTGCATTTTGGAAAATATTAGGCATTGATTTTGTTGAGTTGCCCTAAGCTATATACTTTAGAAATTATTGTGCACAGGTAATAATAGAGGGTATAACCATTTATAAAGACTATGGAACTTTGCTCTTAAATTGTAAAAATTACACAGTGAATTTATTAATATTTTTATCATTATAAAGTCTACAAGGTTAATTGCTTTTCAGAATGGTGAATGTAACTAGTTTTTACAGTTTCTATTCAAAGGAAAATGCTAAAGCTAAATCAGCCAGGATTTTATATGGTCCTAAAGCGTTTCCCTGACATCGTGTGGGAGAGTATGAGGGGAGAACAGGATTTGGTGAGAAGTCAGATTACGCAAGTTCTTTATCCAGAGGAAAGGGATACAGATAATTAACTTTGCATCCATCTTTTGACCCAGTACCCTCCCATGTCGCATTGTCACTATGTCACTTTATAATTTTTTTAAAAAAAGTTTGGCCTCTTATTATGCCCAATTGAGTAGCATGAGTATTGTGGGTAATTTCTTACTTATAATACTCAGTATCCTGTATTTACTGCCTTCCTGAACTCTCACCTATGTTTTGCGATAGAATTTTGCTAGCTCACATCCTGATCAGTTAAAAATTTGTATTAACAAATAAAGAACATGAGAGAATTGCAGAGGTGTGCTCTGTGCAATTACAAATTGAGCT